ATAACCAAGCTGGGGAGGTGGGATCTCTGACACCAGGTTCTCAGGGCTAGACGGCAGCTGTGGAATCTTCTGGTTTTGCTGCCCAGAACTTTCAGATCCTCCTAGGGACTCAAAATCTGATACCAGTGGGACTGGAGAGGAAGGCCGATGACAACTTTTTTCCTTTTTTATTGGCCACTCTGGTGTCTCGAATGATACACTGGGAACACTTCTCTTCCAAGGGTCTGAGAAATTTCTGCAAGAGCTGTAAGAGCTGCCAATAGCATTCCTTTTGGAGCTGAGGGTGCCACCTCTGTATATGCTGGCCAAGGAGCTCATGGAGGAGCAATTGGGCCTCTTAGTCAAGCTGTGATCTGAGCCCCAGGAGTGGAGACTTCTCTTCAGCGGCCCAGGCCTGGGCACAAAAGAAGTGAGGGTTCCATTTTTCATCAGGGGCTTAAATGCCGATGGTCTGGTCTCTGGACTCCTTCTCTTACTGTCCAGACTCTCAGGGAATAGTGGTTCTTCCAACCTCCCTTTCCCTTTTCTGCACTCTCTGAGGGCCCTCAACACTGTCTCCTTTGAACATGGATCTGCGAGCTCCTCAGAGGGCGGGAGTCCTGCAAGGGCAATTACATCTTCAGGAGAAGTGGAAGGGGGCACTCTCTGGTCAGGAGGAGTGATCCTGATGGTCACTGGGCTCCAAATTGGCCTGGGATGTCGAAGAGACCAAATAGTCCGCTTTAAGTAACTTTCCCACCAGTCTGAAGGGAGAGGCCCCAGGGGGGAATTCTGGGACTTCTTCATGGGAAAGCGCCTCCAGGCCTCGTTGGCCAGCCACGTGGTTGGATTGGCAGGATCCAGGTTTGGCCGCCTCCTCACAGGTCTATACCGTGGGGCAGGGTGGGCGCGGTGGACGAACTGAACCCGATGAACTTGGTGAAGGGGCTGAGGTGGCCGGCGTTTCGTGGGCCTCTCGGGCAAGTCGGTGCGCACCTGGGCTGGGGACGAGGGCGAAAGTTCCAGTTTGCTCAGGAAACTGCCCATGAGGAGAGATGAGGCGCGGGCAGTGAGTTCAAGCACGGTTTTGGCTTCCGAGGTCGCTAGGAAAGCGCGAGTCTCAGGGTGCTTAGCACTCTCCAGGCCCGGCACCCGCGGGAACGGGGGACACGCGGGACTTCGGCAGTCCCAGTAACTTGCTTTGCTGTTCTGAGACCTCAGCGGGGCGGTCAGACCTCTGCTGTCTCCGCAGCGAGTTGCAGTACTTGGCGCGGGGAGAGGAACTCGAGAGGAAGCTCACTGCGCCTCGCCCCTGGCGTCGGCAGCGGCTGTCTGGGACCCTGTGGTCCGGATTCACCAAGTGGCGCAGAGCTGGAATCGAGTGGGTGCACAGTTTCCAGGCTCCGACTATTACTGGCCTCGAAGGTACAGGCTCAGGCGGCTCAGGGCCCCGGCGCTTGAGGATTTCCGCGTTTCTCTTTTTTTGCAGATCGTGACGCCGCCAGTAGGTGTCAGTCATTTGCCGCACAGCCACCTTTGAGATCCACCTGTGTCTCCCAGCGGCCGAATCCAGGTTTCCTTCCTATTCGCACTTGGAGAACTCATGCAGATTGCCGTCAGGAGTGGCCTCAGAGATCCGGAGTGGGCGAATGGGAAATCGCATCTTACGGCCCAGAACCTGAGCCCTCCACAAGCACTTGGCTCAGTCCCTTGCTCAGGCCACCTCCTGTTCTCTTCTGCTCTGTGAAAGACACTGTTAAGAGAATGAAAAGACACGCCACAGACTGGAGAAAATATTTGCATAATACGTATGTATCTGCTGAAGCACTGGTATACAAAATATACATAGAATGTTAAAACTCATAATAAGGTAAAAAATTAATGGGCAAAATATTTAAACAGAAACCCCGCCAAAGAAGATATGCAGATGGTAAACAGTATAAAAAGATGCCAAACATCATTGACATATGCTATATGTCAATATTTAGCTATATATAACTAAACATCAGTAAATACTTCTGATTGCAATTTAAACATCAGTAAGATACCATAATTGCAAATTAAACATCAGTAAGATATTACTACACACCATTCAATTGGCTAAAATTCAAAACACCACATGCTAAGGAGGAGGTGGAGTAACAGGTACTCTCATTCATTACTGATGAGAATGCAAAATGGTACAGCCACTTTGGAGGACAGTATGGCAATTTCTTACAAAGCTAAAACACAGTCCTACAATACAATTCAACCACCACAATCCACGTGTTTATCCAAATGAGCTTAAAGTGAATGTCCACATAAGGACCTGCATGTGAATGTTTATAGAAGTTTTATTCATAGTTGCCAAAAATTGGAAGCAACCAAGAAGTCCTTCAACAGGCAAATGAATAAACTGTGGCATAACCATACA